GGCTTCAATCAAATACATTTAAGAAATACATTGGTTCAGTCCAGAAAGGCAGGACAACCCGACGCGAGGCAGGGAGCTTCCAGGTTATAGGTACGTTTTAAATTTTTCTGGTTGACAATTGGTTGAGTTTATCTAAAGACCTGGGATCAATAGAAAGGAAATGTCTGGGTTGCAATAAGAGTTGTGGAGACTGAAGTTTTATTATGCAGATGAAGCCTCCAAGTAGCAGGCTTCAGAGAGAATAGATTGTAAATGTACTTAAGGTCTGCGTTGATGTGAATGCCGGCTTGAGGTATAATGAGGCATATCTGACCCCCACTTCCCCTCATGGCCTGAAACAATCTCTCAAGTTAAATTTTAAAAGCGCCCTGGCCAAGGAGAAAGTCCATTCAGATGGTTAGAGGCCTTAGAACATTATTTTTGGTTTACAAAAACGTTGAGTTGTGAACACTGAGAGCCTCTGCCCAGAATGTAAAAGAGAGAATTCTTGCTGACTGTGGCCGGGCATGCATGTCCTTTCACTTCCTTTTTTTTTTTTTAAAAAAAAAAAAAAAAAAAAAAAAAACAGGGTTTGGGCGGGGGAAGTAAGGGGGATGTGTTATGATAAAGGGGCCTTGGCAGCACTCTTCTGGTGTGGTTTGACCAGGCTCCACCCACGAATTCTGTTTTCTTTTAGAGGTCACTGGAGAGCCCGGTGGGGTGTAAGTACACTGCGCTTATAAAACTCTAGCAGGAAGCTAGCAGCTGTCTCCAAACCCAGAGAAGGGGAAACAGGAATCGATTAGGAATAAAGGATTATAATCCACTTTCCTTCTGAGGAAAAGCTGGGAACCTTCTCATTTTGCCTTATGAAAACTAAGCTGAATCGACTGCTGCCAAACATCTATTAGGCAAAATTGGCCTCTTGCCCATGATTTGACTTTCCAGCACAGCCAGTTCTTTTTCTCCTCTGCAGCTGATTGGCTCTGGAGTGTGGCCAGAAGCCTCTCTCCTGCAATTAAAGGAGTCGGGTCTCTAACTGTTGATCTGTTTTTTTCCCTTCTGAGCAATGGAGCTTACCATCTTTATCCTGAGACTGGCCATTTACATCCTGACATTTCCCTTGTACCTGCTGAACTTTCTGGGCTTGTGGAGCTGGATATGCAAAAAATGGTTCCCCTACTTCTTGGTGAGGTTCACTGTGATATACAACGAACAGATGGCAAGCAAGAAGCGGGAGCTCTTCAGTAACCTGCAGGAGTTTGCGGGCCCCTCCGGGAAACTCTCCCTGCTGGAAGTGGGCTGTGGCACGGGGGCCAACTTCAAGTTCTACCCACCTGGGTGCAGGGTGACCTGTATTGACCCCAACCCCAACTTTGAGAAGTTTTTGATCAAGAGCATTGCAGAGAACCGACACCTGCAGTTTGAGCGCTTTGTGGTAGCTGCCGGGGAGAACATGCACCAGGTGGCTGATGGCTCTGTGGATGTGGTGGTCTGCACCCTGGTGCTGTGCTCTGTGAAGAACCAGGAGCGGATTCTCCGCGAGGTGTGCAGAGTGCTGAGACCGGTGAGTGAAAGGGTGTGAGGAGGACTAGTTAGTTGAAATGTTTTTTTTTTTCTTTCTTTCTCAGGGAGGGGCTTTCTATTTCATGGAGCATGTGGCAGCTGAGTGTTCGACTTGGAATTACTTCTGGCAACAAGTCCTGGATCCTGCCTGGCACCTTCTGTTTGATGGGTGCAACCTGACCAGAGAGAGCTGGAAGGCCCTGGAGCGGGCCAGCTTCTCTAAGCTGAAGCTGCAGCACATCCAGGCCCCACTGTCCTGGGAGTTGGTGCGCCCTCATATCTATGGATATGCTGTGAAATAGTGTGAGCTGGCAGTTAAGAGCTGAATGGCTCAAAGAATTTAAAGCTTCAGTTTTACATTTAAAATGCTAAGTGGGAGAAGAGAAACCTTTTTTTTGGGGGGCGGTTTTTTTGGTTTGTTGTTGGTTTTTTTTTTTTTTTTGGCGGGAAGAAAGAGTTTTGCTCTTGTTGCCCAGGCTGGAGTGCAATGACGTGATCTCCGCTCACTGCAACCTCCACCTCGCGGGTTTAAGCGATTCTTCTGCCTCAGCCTCCCTAGTAGCTGGGATTACAGGTGCCCACCACCATGCCCAGCTAATTTGTATTTTTAGTTGAGACAGGGTTTCACTACGTTGGCCAGGCTGGTCTTGAACTCCTGATCTCAGGCAATCCACCCACCTCAGCCTCCCAAAGTGCTGGGATGACAGGCGTGAGCAACCGCACCCAGCTTAAGGTTTTTTTGTTTTGTTTTGAGACGGAGTTTTCGCTCTTGTTGCCCAGGCTGGAGTGCAATGCTGTGATCTCAGCTTACCACAACCTCCACCTCCCGGGTTCAAGTGATTCACCTGCCTCAGCCTCCTGAGTAGCTGGTATTACAGGCATGCGTCACCACGCCGGCTAATTTTGTACTTTTAGTAGAGATGGTGTTTCCCCACGTTGGTCAGTCTGGTCTCAAATTCCTGACCTCAGGTGATCTGCCTGCCTCGGCCTCCCAAAGTGCTGTGATTACAGACGTCAGCCACCATGCCTGGCCTGAAACCTTTTTTAGGTAAAGTTGAATTCCATCCTTAAAAGTTTCTGTTATATCCTATTTAGCCATTTTCTATTGTCTCCCAAAGAATTCACATCAAAAAAACAGCTTTGAACTCCCCCTTCAAAGGAAACAGTCGACTTTCATAATTAGCATCTACCATTATCCCCAAATCTTATTTTATTCATTGACTTGAAATTTTTTCCAATTGCTTTTTTTTTTTTTTTTTTAAGGTTAAGAGCAGAGGTTTACTAGGCCAAAGAAAGAGAATAGCTCTCTGTTGCAGAGAGGGGTCCTGGAGAAATGGGTTACCCCAGTTGTCTTATTTAAATGGTTACCCATCAGATTTTAATTTTATCTTCTCTTTGAGAGCTTGGTAATAAGAAGCACTTAAATCACTCCAAAGAAGACTTTAAAAAGGGAGCAGTGAAAAGGTCTTAATAATTTATTGATTGAATTAAGAAATACTAGCTAATTAAGAATCTGAGTCTAAACAGCACAGATTTTTTCTTTCTGCTTTTAAATTGTGTTTTAAAAAAAGAGACAGGGGGCTGGGCGTGGTGGCTCACGCCTGTAATCCTAGCACTTTGGGAGGCCGAGGCGGGTGGATCACGAGGTAGGAGTTAAAGACCAGCCTGGCCAACATGGCAAAACCCTACTAAAGATACAAAAAAAAAAAAAAATTAGCCAGGCGTGGTGGTGGGTGCCTGTAATCCCAGGTACTTGGAAGGCTGAGGCAGGAGAATCTCTTGAACCCAGAAGGCGAAGGTTGCAGTGAACCGAGATCATGCCATTGTACTCTAGCCTGGGTGACAAGAGCAAGACTCCGTCTCAAAAAAAAAAAAAAAAAAAAAAAGAAGTAGAGACAGGGAGACAGGGTCTCACTGTGTTGCCTAGGCCGGTCTTGAACTCCTGGGCTCAAGTGATTCTCCCACCTTGACCTCCTAAATTGTTGGGATTACAGGTGTGAGACAGTGCACCTGGCCGAAATAGCTCAAGTTTCTGAAAAACAAATCTGAATCTATTTGTTATTCTTAGCGTCACTGGTCTGGCTTTCAGAATTAACATACAAGGTTGCCACACCTAGTTCTGCCCAGCTTTATGTCTTTTATTCCAGTATTCCACCAAAGTTTGTTTTCCTGCATTCCAGTTCTCAAGTCTTAAGATAAAGATTGTACTTGACAGTTTAGTATATCCATAAAACTATTTGAGGTGGTTAAGGTTCTTGGGTTCATTTTCCTTAATACTTTGCTGAATATTGTAGATTGTAGGCAATGAAAAAGTCTACTAAATTAGGAAAACCTTGAATAATTAGGTATCCTAGGTAAGAGCCCCTAAACATCAAGCAATCTGTGAGTCTGTAAAGAAATAAATATTTTTTGGATTATTCTTATCTAATTCCACCCCTGTTGGAAGATGATTTCTTTGTTCTTTGCAACTATGGAAGCTGTGAAAATCATCACAAGTGCCTCTGAAAGCGAGTGTTAGGTTGGTTAGAGGGTTTAATATTTTCTGCAATGGTTTGTAGGAATTTTAATAAATGTAGTATATTTTCTGAGATGATTTTGTAAAAGTACTATTTTAAATATCAAATCAACCAATAAATTCACATTTGTGTTAGGAACAGAAATATGGTTTATATCTTTGCTGGCTTGGTTTCCT